TCCTTGTACCCCAATTGTCTTTTAGGTTCATTAAGGTCATATTTAAACATGGACTTTTGAAATTTGTTGTAGCTAAACCCGTATATAAGCATTTAGGCTTCCTCCTTCTTTGGGTCTTTTCTTGTGGACTCCCATGCACATAGCTGTAAGCTTTTCCCCTGTTAAACTGTCTTAAGTCAATTTAACCTCTTAGGCCCAGGTGGAAACCTTAAGAGGGTAGAGGGAGATTAGGTTCGCTCACTATTGGAAAAGCCTGTATTGCAACAGTGACGCTCTGCAGCTGCAGATAGGTGGCTTAAAGTTTCTTCCAACAAAAACATTCTGTTTCCACAAAGCAAAGTAAGGAAAGCTCTTAACGGAGTGTTCCCTAAAGAAAGCTTTTTTTTTTTCTTTGAGATGGAGTCTCGCTTTGTCGCCCAGACTGGAGTGCACTGGTGTGATCTTGGCTCACTGCAACCTCCGGCCTCCCGGGTTCAAGCGATTCTCCTGCCTCGGCCTCCCGAGTAGCTGGGCCTACAGGCGCGCGCCACCATGCCCGGCTAATTTTTTGTATTTTTAGTAGAGACGAGGTTTCACCATGCTGGCCAGGCTGGTCTCGAACTTCTGACCTCATGATCCGTCCGCCTCGGCCTCCCAAACTGCTGGGATTACAGGCGTGAGTCACCGCACCCGGCCAGGAAGGAAAGCTTTTAACCCGACGGCTCAGGGAGGACACCGGTAGCAGGACTAGAAGCAGCACAGTGGAAAGTAAGTTTGGCTTGGAAGCTAGGTCAAGCATGGGTGATAGGGAATTCGCCACTTAGTTTGAAGCAAATGGCCTCCTTGTTAAAGCTGAGTGCAGAGGGCCCGGCAGCAGTACTACAGCTAGCAGAACCAGCCCAGAAAACGAAGCCTTGGAGACTTGAGGTGGGTAGTGCCGGACGCAGAGCACAGGGCGCGGCTCCCACTTGCCTCCGGCTCCCGGAAGCGGGCGGGGCCACCTCGCGTCCCGGGGGCTAAAACCTGCGAGCGAGGACCGCGCGCCAAGGCTCCTCAGCCGAGCGCCGAGCGGTCGATCGCCGTAGCTCCCGCAGCCTGCGATCTCCAGTCTGTGGCTCCTACCAGCCATTGTGTAAGTGCGACTGCTGCCGGGCGCGCGGGCCGAGTCTAACTTCACTTTTTTTTTTTTAATGCAGAGGCCAATAATCCGTTATGGAGCATGCCTTTACCCCGTTGGAGCCCCTGCTTTCCACTGGTACTGTATTTCTTTCCACGGTTTAGTGTCACTGTATTTTATTTTGCTTTCTTTTTTTCTCTAGGGAATTTGAAGTACTGCCTTGTAATTCTTAATCAGCCTTTGGACAACTATTTTCGTCATCTTTGGAACAAAGGTAACCTTAATTAGCATTTCTGTTTCTTTGCTTATTGAAATGATTTTGTTCTTTCTATTTGAAGCTCTTTTAAGAGCCTGTGCCGATGGAGGTGCCAACCGCTTATATGATATCACCGAAGGAGAGAGAGAAAGGTATGCTTTCTTTTAGTCAATGTGCATAGTACAGTTGACTTACTTTACTTACTGTTTCTTTCAGCTTTTTGCCTGAATTCATCAATGGAGACTTTGATTCTATTAGGCCTGAAGTCAGAGAATACTATGCTACTAAGGTAAATTATAAACATTTTTTTGTTCAAGATCTGAGATTGATAATAACCTACATCTTTTGAAAAGGTGTTAATTTTCTCAATATTGGGCACATCTTTCAAAGAAGAGAAGGAACCTTTCTCAGGAAGGAGGGAAGAGAAAAAGGTAGGAAAATGAAAAGAAAGAAGAAAAAGAAAATTCTTACCTTTTCTTTTACTTTAATACATAGGGATGTGAGCTCATTTCAACTCCTGATCAAGACCACACTGACTTTACTAAGTGCCTTAAAATGCTCCAAAAGAAGATAGAAGAAAAAGACTTAAAGGTAATATATACATGTATTTGGTGGTTATTCCAATGTGACTCCCAGTTTTACCTTCCTTGCTTAGGTTGATGTGATCGTGACACTGGGAGGCCTTGCTGGGCGTTTTGACCAGATTATGGCATCTGTGAATACCTTGTTCCAAGCGACTCACATCACTCCTTTTCCAATTATAATAATCCAAGAGGAATCGCTGATCTACCTGCTCCAACCAGTGAGTCAAAAGTGAATATAATGTGAGCCCTTCCTTCTTAATGATCATTTCTTGTCTCCTTCAGGGAAAGCACAGGTTGCATGTAGACACTGGAATGGAGGGTGATTGGTGTGGCCTTATTCCTGTTGGACAGCCTTGTATGCAGGTTACAACCACAGGCCTCAAGTGGAACCTCAGTAAGTAGAACCTTTTCATAAAGGAATGATTTCTGGCCCCAAACAACTGTTTTATTTTTTCTAGTTCTCATTATTTCCAAGGGCACCCAATCTAGACAGTGATGAACTTCCTGCTGGATCTAGGAGCGATCACACTTTTCAGGGCTGGCAGCAAGACAAAGGAGCACTGAGCAAAGAGGACCGTTGGCACTAGGAGCAGGTGCCCCAGCTTCCTTTATCTTATAGTAATAAAAAAGAGTCATATGTTAGACATGATTCTTCTGTTATCTTTAGAATGTCCTTTGATCCTATACTTCCCACAGTAGTATGCACATTGTATTAGTCCATGCTCACATTGCTGTAAAGAACTACCTGAGACTGGGTAATTTATGAAGAAAAGAGGTTTAACTGACTCACAGTTATGCAGGCTTACCAGGAAGCATGACCAGGAGGCCTCAGGAAACTTACAGTCATGGTGGGAGGTGAAAGGGAAGCAGGCACCTTCTTCACATGGCAGCAAGAGAGAATGAGAGCGATGGGGGACGTGCCACAGACTTTTAAACCATCAAATCTCATGAGAAGTCAGTCACTACCACGAGAACAGCAAGGGGGAAGCCCACTCCCATGATTCCGTCACCTCCCACCAGGTTCCTCCACCAACAATTGGGAATTACATACAATTCAACATGCAATTTGGGTGGGGACCTGGAGTCAAATCGTATCACACATCCTAATTCTGTGTAAGGCTTTCTCTGGTAAGGGGGCCTTCAGCATGATGAGGGCAGGGCTCTTAACCTTCCTGAGATAACTTTTGATCCGGCCTGCATGTAATATGCCATTACTTATTTATATAGTTACACATCACTTTGACTTTTGAAGTAATTATTTTTTCTAAACTTCATAAAAATAAAAAAAAAACTTCATGGCATATGCAAAGCAATAAAGTTGAAATACAAAGTGTTTCATCAATTACCTGTTGTAAAAGCGCTAATTCATGGGGTCTTCTGATAGGTAATATTGCCTCATTAAAAGTTAATAAAAATAAATGTGACATCATGTTGACTTGAAGAAAAGTGGGTAGATTTCATTCACAGAGAGGGTCCCTGCCTTCCTCAGTGCTGTTGTCTGTGAAAGAGCCCTGAGGTCAGGGTTATTTTGTCAGTCATGGCTACAAAGGGACAGGGTGAAGGTGGGCTTGCAGAAAGAGAAAGAATATGCAGACACTTAGTCAGGGGCAGCTCACTTCTTGGGTTAATGGGAGTAAGCAAGTTTTTGTGAAGAAACTTGTCAAGGTCCTCATGTGCGGCCCCGTGGCTTGATCTCTACCTATCTCCACCCACTCTAAGTACATGATGCCACAAGTTCTAAAAGTAGTTGGATTTATCTGTTACCAGTTCGCAATATTTCACATGCCATTCTAACGTTTAAAAAAAAAAAATTGTGTGACTGATACCTAGGTACCGATCACCCAGGAGTGAAACGTTTCAAATATTACTGAAGCTGCCTATGTTTACAGTCTTTTATTTCATAGCAATATGCTATGAATATTCTTTGACTTGTGTCTTGTACAAGAGTTTCTCTAGGATATATACAGTTGGCAGTAAAATAGCTGTGTCATAGATAATCACATCTTCACCTTTGTGAGATACACCATATTGCTCTACACAGTGATTGTACCCATGTGTATTCAGCCCAGGAATACATATTAAGTTCCCCTGCTCCATATCGTCAACAATTCTTGCTATTACCAAACTTAATCATTTTTGTCAGCCTGATGAGTGTAAATGATATGTTTTTGTGGTCTCTGCTGATAAGGATAAGCATCTTTTTGTAGTTATTATTCATGCTGGTTTCTTCTTCTGTGAATTGCTACTTTCTTTTGCCTATTTTTCCATTGGGATGTTAATTCTTAGAAGTTCTGAAGCCTCTTTTTCCTGGCCGTACTTTGGCTTTTCAATTTGTTTATGGTGTTTTTATATGAACAGAGTTTATTGAGTTAAATGCAGTCAAAATTTATCAGTTTAGTCATTTTCGTGTAAGTTATCTTTCTATTCCCCATGGTCATAAAGATACTCTCATTTAAGTTTCGTGTTTAGGTCTTTTCTTTCACCTGAAGTTGATTTTTGTATATGATGTAAGGATCTAGTTTTTTAAAGATAATGAATTGCCCTAACATCATTTATTAATCCTTTCTCCAGTGATTTGCAGTGTAGCACAGGTGTTCATATGTATGGGTATGTTTCTTGGATCTGTTTTGTTCCATTGGCTTACATACCTGTTCCTGTGCTGGAGCCACGCTGCCTTCATTACCATAGCTTTATAATAAATATTGAAATGTGCTAAGTTGAGTCCTCAGACCTTGTTCTTCAAAATTGTCACTCTATTCCTGGCATTTTGCTCATTTGTTTGTTCGAGACGGAGTGTCTCACTGTCGCCTGGGCTGGAGTGCAATGGTGCAATTTCGGCTCACTGCAACCTCCGCCTCCTGGGTTCAAGTGATTCTCCTGCCTCGGCCTCCTGAGTAACTGGGATTACAGACGACTGCCACCACACCCAGCTAATTTTTGTTTTGTTTTGTTTTGTTTGCATTCTTAGTAGAGACAGGGTTTCACCAGGTTGGCCAGGCTTGTCTCCAACTCCTGACTTTGTGATTCACCCACCTCGGCCTCCCAAAGTGCTGGGATTACAGGCATGAGTCACCACACCGGCCTGCTCTTCTTTATAAATTTTAGAAGTAACTTGACAAGTGCCTCTCTCACACAATTCTATTATAATTTTTGCTGCAATTACATTTAATGTCTAGATTAATTTGGGAAGACTCAAAAAATTGGGGAAGGAAATTTCTACATGAAATTGAGTCTTCCCATCCACAAATTTAGTTTAGCTTTCTATTTACTTAGAACTTTTAAATTCCTTTCAATAATTTTATAACTTTCTCTATAAACATCCTATGCATTTTTATAAGGTTTATTTCTATAAACCCTATATTTTGTGTCCTAGTATAAATTATACTTTAAAAAATTACATTTTCTGTTGGTGATATATAGACATATAATTCATTTTTGTCTATTTTAATGTTAACATATTGATGAACATTAATTATATCTGAAAACGTGACTGTACACTCACTTGGTTTTCTATACACAATCGTATTTCTGTTAATAATCAAGTTTTCTTCTGCAGTCTGTAACAAATAGAATTAAGTTACTATAATGGACTGAAATGGTGGCTTTAAAAAAAAAGCCTTTTTGTTGGTTTCCTCATGTAGCAAAGTGCAGAGGTAAGTACCTACAGGGCAAGGTTTCTATTATTTCCTCAGCCTTTGCCTGAAAATCTAAGATGTCTTTTGCAACTCCAGCTGTATTGTGCCCAGTAGGCATCAGAAGAGAGGAAAGGGAAGGGAGCAGGAAGGATCTGTAACGGGAATCAGAGACATCAGGGATTCCCGGCATTCTCAGAAACCCTTCCTGTGTCTCATCTTTTGCCTCAGTGGCCAGAATTGTATCACATAGCCACCCTAGCTTCAAGGAAGGCTACGTGTGCAATTTTGAATCCAACTACATTGTCACTCCAAATAAAACTGAGGTTCCATCAGTAGGGAAGAAGAGAATGACTAGGAGTCTGCTCTTCTGTCAAAAAATGCCTTTGCTTCATTCATCATCTTGAACATTTTATCTATGTATATCTTAAAAAATTTATTTTAGTTTTCTTTCAGCCATATTCATATGGATTGCTGTTGTTTCTGTTGAAAAAATCTACAATCAATGAAATTAGTTCTGATTTGTTTATAATCTGTCACGTTTTCTAGACCTTAAGTTTTGCTTTGATATTCTAAAGTTTTACAACAATATGTTTGCATGTAACGTTTCTTTTGTTCTAGTTGCTTTTTATTCATTCTGATAATTGGTATAGTTCATCAATTCTGAAAATTCTTAGCCGTTTATCTTCTTCGATTGCTTCCCCTCCATTTTTTTCTATTCTTTTCTCCTTGAACTGTTAGTAAACATATTAGGCCTCATCATCCCTTTTCCTTGTTTATTCTTTGTGCATTCTATGTTTGTTTGTTTGTTTGTTTTCATCTTTCTTTTCACTGTTTCTGTCTTTGGCTGTTTCTAATCTGCCATTTAATGATTGTGTTTTGAATTTCATAGATTTTATTTTTCACTCTTTTTTATCTCAAAAAATTTAAGATCACGTCTTGTTTGTTGCCAGTATTTTAATTATATATTTACTTTTTTAAATATGTAAGCAGATTTTTAAAATATCAGAAATTGAGATGAATTATTTAATCTATTAGATTGTTAAAAATCATAATTTAATTGATAGGAGTTTTTTTAGATATTTAAAAATTGGGGCCTATTATAATACATGGTATCTTATATTTGGTGGAATACAATATGGTATTTGAGCATTCTAGTTTCTTCATCTCTTTTTTGACCTAATTCTGCTATTTTCCTTTTTTTTATTTTTTGAGAAGGAGTCTCAAATTTTCTGTTTCCAATTACTTTTAATGTTTCTTTTAGGTTCAGAGGTACATGTGCAGGTTTGCTATATAGGTATATTGCATGTCACAGGGGTTTTATATACAGATTATTTTAGCACCCAGGTAATAAGCATAGTATCCAATAGGTAATTTTTCAGTCCTTACCCTGCACCCTCAACTAGACATTGGCATCTGTTGTTCCCTTCTTTGTGTCTATGTGAACTCAACATTTCACTTCCACTTATAAGTGAGAACATGTAGTATTTGGTTTTCTGTTTTTGTGTTAGTTCACTTAGGATAATGGCCACCAGCTCCATCTATGTTGCTGCAAACGCATGATCTTGTTCTTTTTATGGCTGTGTGATATTCCATGGTGTATATGTACCACATTTTATTTATCCAGTCTACCGTTGATGAGGATTTCAGTTGATTCGGTGTCTTTGCTATTGTGGCTAGTGCTGTGATGGACATACATGTACATGTTCTTTATGGTAGAATGATTTCTATTTCTTTGGATATATACCCAATAATGGGATTGCTGGGTCAAATGGTAATTCTGCTTTGAGTTCTTTGAAAAATCGCTAAACTGCTCTCCACCATGGCTGAACTAATTTCCATTCCCACCAGCAGTATATGTGTTCCTTTTCTCTTCAGCCTCACCAGCATCTATTAATTTTTTGCCTTTTTGATAATACTGCTATTTTTAAATATTTCTTTTATTCTCACTCATGATAGACACTTTATCCTGTGTTTTATATATGTGGTTGTCTTTTTTTTTCCTGTGGAAATATGTAGAAGGTTAGGTTGAGCATGTTCTTTGACATGAGATTTTAAGGTGCTTCTGCCAGTGCCCTGAGGTATAACCAATCCTGGAATACTTAGCTACCTTGGTATAAGATTTTCCTGAAGACGCTTTCAGTGTTAATTAAAACCACAAGGAATTGAGGTGTCTTTTTTAGTTTTTGCCTCTGTGAAAGCCCAGGCTGATAGAGAGATGTTTCCTTGTTCCGAACCTTTTCTGGCAGACCAGTTATTTCCTAGTTGCTATGGTCTGAAGGTTTATGCCTCCACTCCCAATTTGTATGTTGAAACTTAATCATCAATGTGATATTATCAGGAGGAGGAGACATTGGGAGGTGAGTAGATCATGAACCCTCGTGAATGGGATTAATGCCCTTATAAAAGAGGCCTGAGAGAGACACTTGCCTCTTCCACCACTCAGTAAGAAGGTACCATCTATAAACCAGGCAATGGATCTGGAGTTCCAGATGCCAAATCCGTGGTACCTTGATCTTGCAGTTCTCCACCTCCAGAACTGTGAGCAATAAATTTGTGATGTTTGTAAGCTATCTAGTTTATGGTATTTTATTAGAGTAACCCAAACAGACTAAGACACAAGTCTACCCTTCTGTTAAAGACGTAGCAGTGAATTTATATAGAACCTCAGTCCTAACTCTACTTTATCGAGGCCCAACATGTTGACTCTTGATTGACATGTATCTGAAAAGAAAGGCATCTTAGTTAAGGAAAGAAGCGAACATTCTCTGTGCAGGTGCCCTGTTTTCCAGCTCCTTCAATTTTATACCACTGAAGAGTTTATTTTCTTGTGAGCTTAGCATGTTAGTTACAGAACATTTATAATAAGTTATGTATTATGTCTAAGAGTCTGGTATCAGGAGAATTTCAGGATATATGGGCTACCATATGGCCAGAATGGAAATCTTCCACATCTCCTAGTTGAGGTTGCTTGAGTAGGACAAGAGTAGCATCAGGGAACCCTCTGAAGGGGAAAAGTTAACAGCAAAGGCTCTGGCAAGGTTTTTCAGAGGCCACAATTATATTTTGAAGTGACTCTATTCAAACTTTAACTCATGGAAACATACAAATCATTATTGTAAACATTCCAACACTCATATTTTCACCTTTGGGAAATCTGAATTCCAGTCTTACACTGATTTTTGAAGTTCTAAATGGAGCCACTGCTCATCCTAATCATTAACCCTAGAATTCTGCCCCTTCTTGTATATTTTTCAGAACCCAGCACACTGGCTTCTGCCTCATGATAGCTTCATCCTCCCCATTCCCCTTGTCTCCCTACTCAGCCATGTTCCATACTCTACATATTCCCAGAACAAAGATTCTCTTCAATAATTTACTAAAACTACTCCAGTCTTTCAGTCTCCTGCCAGGAGATAGCTACTTAATCTGATTTATAAATTTGTGTTAATGGGTGTTAATAGCTCAAAGTTGGGTTTCCTTCCTAGATAATCCTGGTGAATTTAGCAGGGTGTATTTAGGTTGATATTCCATGTAATACCTATACAGTCAAGTGGCAGTATACTCTATGTATGGGTTTGAGGTATTTCCAGAAGTTTTTGACTTTTCACAAAGGATGGGAACAATAATCAGAATTGTAATATTAATGTTCATATGATATTTCACATTTTTAAAGAGTCTTTTAAATATTACAATAGGTCTGTGTGACAGGTTGGATTGTCTGTATTTTTCAGATATGGAAATAGTAATTAAAATCTCTAATTGTCCTAAATTTACATAATTATGGATTAATGCACTCAAAATTTGAAATCAAGTCTTCAATACTATTTATCTTTCTTTCCAATTAGTAAGTGAAGGACTTATATAAAATAAGTTGATGTTTAAAAAATTTAAATTTGGAATAAAGAGAATGTAAATTTGGGATAAAGAGAAGATAGGAGGAAGGTAACTACATGGGAAAGCAAAGGTGATATGAAAGAGAAGATAATGGCACAGAATGGAAAGTAATGGCAAGAAAAGTGAAATTCTGACGGACAGAACTTTTAACTTTTCTACACTTTTGCCTAAGGAAAATATTAAATGGAGTTGCCTTCCATTTGCCCAGGCCCCTTTATATAGCACTCATATTGAGATTGAAATTATGTATTCATTGTTCTTTCTTTTACGTTTCTTTCAAAGAAATATAGAAGTAAATTACAAGGAAATAACTTCTCAGCATTGACTAAAAGAGACTCAACTCTTTTAACCTAGGGGAAAGAGTTTTGAAAGAGAGAAATTATGAGAAAACAGTTTGAAAAGATTTTTCATCTCTATGAAAATAAAAAAGCTGTAATAAGCATATACAGGTACCATGGTTTTCTGCAGGAGTTTTCTATTAAAATTTTTAAGTGTCAGCCTAACAAGGGAACAGTTCATGCATCTGTAAAATTACACTTGCTAATAATGCATTTTCAGTGAGAAATGCTCTTAATTCTCACTCCACTGCAACTCACAAAGTGATTGTAGGCAGTTGTCATAGTATAGCTATAGCTATTCCCACTTAGGTTATAACCTCTTGTGAGCTAGTGCCACTAATGTGTGAGATGTTTTGTGTTTTTAGATGTCTTTGTTATTATATTAATTATTGATTTTGCAGACCAGTGCTTAAAAAAGACACTCTGAAACTGTGACATCAGTATTTCTTGTCTGAGTCAAGGACGATGTCTTTCATACTGTAAGTCTTCTATAATCAATAACTTACTCTGAATTGAATTAAATATGTTAAAACATTTTTCCAGAAAAAAAAAAGATGCATTACAGATCAAAGGTGACAATAAAATTGGCATTGGCAATCTTTTCCCCTCTGGTCCTTCCTAAAATAGATGCTAGCTGAGGTCTTCCACCCCCAAACCCTTTTCTCGAGTTAACGAGTTGGTGAAATGATTGCATTTTATCACATTTACGATGCCATTGATTGTAAGATGTGTATTATTTTATGTATACTAAGAAAAAATATACTGATTATAATTGCAGATATAGGAAAATATCCATGTTAGAACTGATGAAATTTGATAGATCAAATCGAATAGAAAATTAAGTTCCTTATAGCCTCTGTATATTAGACCTTTGTCAGATGCATAGTTTGCAAATATTTTCTCCCTTTCTGTAGGTTATTTACTCTCTTGACAGTT